CCTCCCCAAGAGGAAGAAGAGGAGGAGGATGAAGAGGAAGAGGCTACCAAGGAAGATGCTGAGGCCCCAGGCATCAGAGATCATGAGAGGTGAGTGAGCCCCCTGACCCCTTGGCAGCTGGACTAGGGGGGACCGGCCACTCTCGGAGAAGAGGATGAAAAGGGCCTGCAGTGGTCAGCCTCTCGGGAGGCAGGGTGGGCTCTCCTAGGAGACCGGCACTGGCTGGGGCAAGGCCAGGCCAAGGCCACACCATTAACCCTTCTCCCCTCCAACCCTCCCTCACAGCCTGTAGCCACCAATGTTTCAAGAGGAGCCCCCACCCTGTTCCTGCTGCTGTCTGGGTGCTACTGGGGAAACTGGCCATGGCCTGCAAACTGGGAACCCCTTTCCCACCCCAACCTGCTCTCCTCTTCTACTCACTTTTCCCACTCCAAGCCCAGCCCATGGAGATTGACCTGGATGGGGCAGGCCACCTGGCTCTCACCTCTAGGTCCCCATACTCCTATGATCTGAGTCAGAGCCATGTCTTCTCCCTGGAATGAGTTGAGGCCACTGTGTTCCTTCCGCTTGGAGCTATTTTCCAGGCTTCTGCTGGGGCCTGGGACAACTGCTCCCACCTCCTGACACCCTTCTCCCACTCTCCTAGGCATTCTGGACCTCTGGGTTGGGATCAGGGGTAGGAATGGAAAGGATGGAGCATCAACAGCAGGGTGGGCTTGTGGGGCCTGGGAGGGGCAATCCTCAAATGCGGGGTGGGGGCAGCACAGGAGGGCGGCCTCCTTCTGAGCTCCTGTCCCCTGCTACACCTATTATCCCAGCTGCCTAGATTCAGGGAAAGTGGGACAGCTTGTAGGGGAGGGGCTCCTTTCCATAAATCCTTGATGATTGACAACACCCATTTTTCCTTTTGCCGACCCCAAGAGTTTTGGGAGTTGTAGTTAATCATCAAGAGAATTTGGGGCTTCCAAGTTGTTCGGGCCAAGGACCTGAGACCTGAAGGGTTGACTTTACCCATTTGGGTGGGAGTGTTGAGCATCTGTCCCCCTTTAGATCTCTGAAGCCACAAATAGGATGCTTGGGAAGACTCCTAGCTGTCCTTTTTCCTCTCCACACAGTGCTCAAGGCCAGCTTATAGTCATATATATCACCCAGACATAAAGGAAAAGACACATTTTTTAGGAAATGTTTTTAATAAAAGAAAATTACAAAAAAAAATTTTAAAGACCCCTAACCCTTTGTGTGCTCTCCATTCTGCTCCTTCCCCATCGTTGCCCCCATTTCTGAGGTGCACTGGGAGGCTCCCCTTCTATTTGGGGCTTGATGACTTTCTTTTTGTAGCTGGGGCTTTGATGTTCCTTCCAGTGTCATTTCTCATCCACATACCCTGACCTGGCCCCCTCAGTGTTGTCACCAGATCTGATTTGTAACCCACTGAGAGGACAGAGAGAAATAAGTGCCCTCTCCCACCCTCTTCCTACTGGTCTCTCTATGCCTCTCTACAGTCTCGTCTCTTTTACCCTGGCCCCTCTCCCTTGGGCTCTGATGAAAAATTGCTGACTGTAGCTTTGGAAGTTTAGCTCTGAGAACCGTAGATGATTTCAGTTCTAGGAAAATAAAACCCGTTGATTACTATATTGGATTCTGACTGATTCTTTGGGGGTGTATTGGTTAACTGAAGACAGAAAGTGGGGTAATGGAATGCAAATGATTTCCAGGTCATCTCAGATTTAGGTAGAGGGTGTCAACCTCCTCCATTTTTAGGCATTTGGAAATCCAAACTTCTTGTGGGCAGAGTCGTAGAATAAACCACACCATTCATTCTACTCCTGCCCAGCCACTGTTTAACGCACCTGGGAAAGTTTTTTTTAAAAAAGGGTTTGCACAAGAAGTGGGGTGTGGGAGGATGCGAGTATCGGCCACAGCCCAAGATGGCCATGAAGTGGGAGTTTGGAGGCTGGTTGTATAAACAATTTGACCCCAAAGTGCAAGTCAAATAATAGGATAACCCTTTCTCCTTGCTAATGCTAGGGGTACCTGCCACCCTTAGCTGGTGATGGGGTGGTAGGGGGAGGGGGTTGGTAGGGTGAAATTCCGCCAGTACTCCCTGAGTTAAGTGGAATGACTGGTTTAGATCATTTCTGTTTCCTTCCAGATCTGACATTTTGTAACTAGATCGGCTACTAGCATTGGAAGGGCCCACGTTTCATCCCTTCCTCTAGAAAGCCTACCGGCAGTTTTTGAATCTGCCCTGCCCCCACTCCAGCAGAGAAGGACAGGGAGAGCATTGGCGGTAGCCCTGTCTGGAAAGGGCGGCCCTTTGCCTTGAACAGGAAGCCACAACCACCTAGAAAATGGAGCCTTCTTCTCTAGAAACTACAATTCCCAGCGGCCTCCACGCAGAGCATGCGCGGGAATGTGCCAGGCGGGCCAGCCGAACCAGCTTGCCTTTCGATTCCCGACATGCTTCATGGTGTGTTCCGGTTTCCTTGATTTCCTACCCCCGCCAAACTTCCTGTTTCCAGCTTTCTAGCGGCGGACTACAACTCCCAGCATGCTGAGAGGTAAGATTCGTGGTTGAGCTTCCGTTTTACACCTCTTTGTTCCCGTTTCTATCCATCTGCCCAGAGCTGACAAGGAAGGTTTCGAGCGTTTTGCTGGCAAAGGGATTTCTTACAACCTCCAGGCATGCGTCTTTCTGCCCTGCTGGCCTTGGCATCCAAGGTCACTCTGCCCCCCCATTACCGCTATGGGATGAGCCCCCCAGGCTCTGTTGCAGACAAGAGGAAGAACCCCCCATGGATCAGGCGGCGCCCAGTGGTTGTGGAACCCATCTCTGATGAAGACTGGTATCTGTTCTGTGGGGACACGGTGAGAGCCTCATACAGGGGGTAGAGTGATGGTCCCCCTCCCTAACCTTCGTATCTTCCCACAGGTGGAGATCCTAGAAGGCAAGGATGCCGGGAAGCAGGGCAAAGTGGTTCAAGTTATCCGGCAGCGAAACTGGGTGGTCGTGGGAGGGCTGAACACAGTAAGTTGAGAGAGGGGATGGGGATGCTCAGGCGTGCTTTCTGACACTCCCCTCTCTTGGACAGCATTACCGCTACATTGGCAAGACCATGGATTACCGGGGAACCATGATCCCTAGTGAAGCCCCCTTGCTCCACCGCCAGGTCAAACTTGTGGATCCTATGGACAGGCAAGCAACGGGGCTCTGGGCAGAGGGTTTCTCGTAGGCCAGGCTCACCTCTTCTATCCACCAGGAAACCCACTGAGATCGAGTGGAGATTTACTGAAGCAGGAGAGCGGGTACGAGTCTCCACACGATCAGGGAGAATTATCCCTAAACCCGAATTTCCCAGAGCTGATGGCATCGTCCCTGAAACGTGGATTGGTGAGAGTGAGGGGCAGGAAGGTCAGGGGTGGCCCACCCATCTAAGTTTCCTCTGGCTTAACAGATGGCCCCAAAGACACATCAGTGGAAGATGCTTTAGAAAGAACCTATGTGCCCTGTCTAAAGACACTGCAGGAGGAGGTGATGGAGGCCATGGGGATCAAGGAGACCCGGAAATACAAGAAGGTCTATTGGTATTGAGCCTGGGGCAGAGCAGCTCCTCCCCAACTTCTGTCCCAGCCTTGAAGGCTGAGGCACTTCTTTTTCAGATGCCAATAAAGAGCACTTTATGAGTCCTCCTGTGTACAGCTGCTGTGTGGTAGAATGG